TTGTCTTTTAAAAATGGGATAGTGGTGTCTACCTCACACAATGATGGTAATTATGAAGTTCAGACATGTAGTGCTAAAATGGTACCTGGCTTGCAAGAGTGCTGTGTGAATGTGGCCCATGGCAACAATCTGTTTGCAAGCGTCACAAAGATAGCTTGTCTCAGCAAAGGAATAAGGGCTTAGGTGTTTCTCTTTAACTTTTTAAAAATTGAGCTAAAAGCCACCATTTAACCATTTTAAAGTGTACAGTTCAGTGGTTTAGTACATTTACAGTGTGCAGCCATCATCACTAATTCCAGAAGTTTCCATTTCTTTTTTCCACTCCAAAAAGAATCTCTCCACCTGTTAGCAGTCACTTCAATTACTCACCCCATCCCCTAGCAACCATTCATCTACTTTCCGTGTCTGTGGGTTCGTCTATGCTGAACATTTCACATAAATGGAATCATACAGCACGTGGCCTTTTGTGTCTAGCTTCTTGCTTAGCATACTGTTTTGAAGGTTTATCCATATTGTAGCATGTACTTCATTCCTTCTTATGGCCATCCTATGGATATACCTCATTTTGCTTATCAGTTGATGCACATTTCAAGGGTTTATTATTATTCTCTGGTCCTCAGGTTCTGTAACTCCAAACCATGGCACCCTGCCATAAGCGGGGCAGAACATACCCAACACCTCTATCTGGCCACAGCTCACTTTGGTTCTTCCTAACCCTCTGGAGGAGGCAGGGCCTATTTTTCCTATGAGAAAACTGAGGCCTAGAGATATGGAGACCTGCGGAAGATCCCACATTTCACGGGAAAACCGGAGACTTTCTACACTGGATTCAGGGACTACTGGGCCGAACAAAGAAATCCCGCCTTTCACCAAGCCCAGAACTGGGCGGGGCGTGGATTTGCTCGCTGCCCCTCCCAGAATTGGACGAAAACGAGGTGGGGCCAGCAGGCGCTCGGCAGGGCGGGCTCGCTCTTAACACGTGACAGCGCTCAGCCAATTGGCGCGGGGCGTCCGTAGCCACGGCAACAGGTTGCTTCTGCAGTCTGAGCTGAGCGCCTTTCGCACGACTTGGAGTTACGGTTTATCTGATACCCCGGTACCCCTACGCAAGCAAGCCCACATCGACACACATTCACACACGCCCTTCAGCACCCCCTCCCAGCACCACGACCATGGACGACGACTATGAAGCGTACCACAGTCTGTTCTTGTCGCTGCTCGGTAAGCCCCGGGAAGAAGCGTCTGCAGGGAGCAGAAACTCATCTTTTAACTCTCTTACCCCAAGGACTCTGCCCGTCTAAGACTCCCATCAATGAAAATGCTCCCGTCTTTGATCCTGAACCGGTCATTGCCCACTGCTTCAAGCAGTTCCAGCAGAAGGACTTCCGCCTGCCTCAGACCCGCCGGCGAATCATCATGGTGCCTCGCAAGGAGGATCAGACACCCCTTAATCCTGCATCCCAACCTCAGGCTCCCCCAAAGCCCATCCCCAGCTTCAAAGTTCTGGAAGCTAGAGATATCCAAGAGCAGCCAGAGGACAGGAAGACCTGGCTGAGCCAGAGGTCGAAGCTGCGGCAGGAGCTAGAGTCCTTTGGTGATGTAAAGAGGTGGCTGGAGAACAAGCCCAGCATCACGCCTTCAGAGGCCAAGGTCTTACACATGATCCACGAGGAGCAGAGTGCCCAGCCAAATGCCTCCCAGGCAACTACCAGGACCACCAGGGTGAGCAGCCCCATTTGCCAGATGAAGACACCTCTCCTCTGCCCTACCCTCTCACCTCTTCCAGAAGAAAGCCCCCAGGCTCTCCCGGCTGTCCCGCCAGATGGTGCCCCAGCTCCAGCTGCCCGAGCCCCCTGCCCTGTCGGTCATGTACTCCTACCTGCATAGCCGCAAGATCAAGATCCTGGAGATATTTCACAAGGTGGGCCAGGGTGAGAACCAGAGAATCACCAGGGAGGAGTTCATCGCGGCTGTAAAGGCAGTAAGTGCCACCTGCTTTCTCTGGATGGGCCTCCTGCTAGTCTGAAGGTCTTCTCTCTCCTCAGGTCGGAGTCCCTCTGAAGAACCAAGAGGTGGAGGATATAGTGATCTACCTCAGCTCTCTTGGGAAGCACAACACCATCACCATGGATATCCTGGCCAATACCTACAAGCAGTGGTCTATGGCTCAGCAAAGGAGCAGCCTGGCCACTGCAAGGGAGCGTGCGTACCCCTCCCCATCCTGTGCCTCCACCCTCCTTCCTTCATCTCTTCCCTCTGACTCCAGATTATATCTTGGCCAAGCACAGAGATTCCCTGAAGGGTCCGCTCAAGAAGCAGGAGGTGGATTCAGCCCCACAGCTTCCCAAAGTGGACCTACTGACGGTGCCTGCAGTCGACACGCAGATGGAGACGCGGCCCATGACCCTGGAGGAGATGGAGGAAGTGGGCAAGCGGTACCGCGAGCGGCAGCGACAGCACAAGGTACCTCGCCAGCCCAAGGAGAGCATGCGGCTGAAGGGCGAGCCCCTTTCTGCTTCCTTCGCAGCTCACGATCCCCTCCATCCAGTACACGGAGCAATGTCACCTGGTGCGCTGTGGGAATCGGCACTTTGATGAGCACTGCCTCCCGTCCACCATCCACGGGGATATGAGGGAGCTCATTGACTCGGCCCGCAGGCACAACTTTCTGGTCTACCTGCAATGCTGGAAGCTCTGTAAGTCCTATGGCCTCCCGCTGACAGAGGACATCCTCATGAAAGGTAAGGGCCTCGGTAGCTGGCCCTAGGAAGATATGGGTGCAGATGTTTCTCTTGCTGTCCACAGCCTTGCTGTACCCAGGAGACAAGATCATTTTCCAGATGGACAAAGTGTGCCCCATCCGGCAGCCGGGAGGCTACTACTCTGACTGGAAGGTCTTTTCTCCGAATCTGGCTCTGCTCCGGTCCCAGGGCCCTGGCAAGTCTAAGAGGACTGACAAGCTGAGTTTCGGACCCCCTTTCTCCCTGCCTTTCCTCACAAAATGCCTCTCTCTTCTCCACTAGGAAAACGCCAAAGAAAAGCAAGAAAATGCGCTTTAAGGAGTTTGAGGAATTTACCAGGTCTGTGGCAATCATCTAACTCCACAAGGAAGGACAACCATCCCTGTGTCTTCTTGTTTTCCAGGAAGCTGAAGGTGAAGAGGTCCAGTGGTCTGCAGCAAACACACCCCAATTCCTTCTGGCCGGGTCATCTTCTGGATAAGCTGCAGCTCTACCTGCCCACTGTGGCCACAGACCGGAGCCTGGCGCTCTTCAGTTGTGTTCAACACCAGCCCCATGTCTACCCAGCCACCTACCACCCTGACCACTGGTGGCCCCTTAGGAACAAGAACTACATGACCCACGCCCATTATGATGCCGCCAAGGTGTACTACATCAACTAGAGCTAGCCAGGTGTTGCCGGACCCAGCCTTCCTGGGCCAGGGGCCAGTGCAGCCAGCGGCCCAGAGCCCAGACACAAGAGGAGTGTCAAAGAGTCAAACTAAAGAAATCCTTTCAAAGAGGGATGGACCGGGGGCCAGTTCCCTCTGGACTCAAAGTGTCCAGTGTCTCAGAGGGTAGATGTGTCCAAGGAATGACGTGCAGTTTTTGACTATTTCCCTCCCCTGACCTCTGCCCTTTCTACATAAAGCAGGTTGGAGTTTTTCTCATTTCACCTGTGACCCAGCTGATGTGATTTCTTGCTCA